AAAGATGCCCCATAAGGAATGAAAAACAAAACTCCTCTTGGGAAACCCAGATTTGGGATTCGGAAACGGGCTTGAGATCAACCTGAAGCTTCATGACGTCTTACTGTTTCCACTGCCTTTCCTGTTCCACTACAGCAACGCCCTCCACTTCACGTGCCAAGTCCTGACTTTCTCCTAATAGTTGCCGACCCAGCACCCCGTAGGCTGTCCCCTGGGGACGCCGATGTCCTCTGGGGCATAGCGTCCGCTGGCGAAGCCGGGTGCTTGCCCTAAGCGCGGACACTTCCGCAACCGCCCAACAGTTAGCAGAAGCCCAATACAAGAGACGCCCCATTCTCCCCATCCCAGGGAAACTTCGCTGGGGCAGGGGTTGAACCGAGTGTGGGTCTCGTAGCCGCTTTCCCAACTTAAGGCTCTGGGTCTGAGCAGGCTCGGGACCCGCCGCCCTTCTCTGGCGGGGGCAGGGCAGGCTCACCGCGCGTAAGCTGAAGTGCGGCAGGGCCCCTCCCCGCAGCCCTCCCGCGCCGTCCGCCGCGGCCCTGCTCCCTCCCGGTCCCCACGGGCCCCGCGCCCGCGCGCTGCCCTCACCGGGCTCCAGCAGATGAGCGCGTCGGTGTCCGGGTCGCTCACGAGGGTCCACAGCTTGGTCAGGAAGGCCGGGACGTTGCTGGGCCCCGCCGCGCCGGGGCCCACGGGCAGATCCATCTCGAGCAAGGAGGGAATAGGCGGAGGGAGCGGCCGCAAAGAGGGGCCGAGGGCCGGGCTAACGCCGTCGCCGCGCCAGCCTTCCGGGCCGCGCCGCCGCCCGCTGCGCACACACAGCCCCGGGGCCCAGCATGGCCGCCGCCATCTTGCAACGGGCGCGCTCCCGCCGCCGCCGCTGCCGCCCTCCCGCGTCACCCCCGGCGCGAGCACGCAGGCCCCGACCCCGCCCTGGTCCCCGGCCCAGCCGCGCGCCTGCGCGTGTTGGTCCCACCCCCTTCCCTCCACCCGCCAATCGGGGCCGGGCTGGGCGGGGCGCGTCCTCCTGCGCACGCGGCCCGGTCGCTGTCGGAAGCGGCTGTGCGGGTGGCGGCCGGCGCGCGGTGGGGCATGGCGGGTTCGCGGGGTGCGGGGCGCACGGCGGCGCCGAGCGTGCGGCCGGAGAAGCGGCGGTCTGAGCCCGAACTGGAGCCTGAGCCCGAGCCGGAGGTGACTGTGGCGATGCGGGGCGGCGGGGCGCGGCAGTTGTCACCAACCCAGTGTTTCCTTGCAGCCCCCCCTCCTCTGCACCTCTCCTCTCAGCCACAGCACCGGCAGCGATTCTGGCGTCTCCGACAGCGAGGAAAGTGTGTTCTCAGGCCTGGAAGATTCCGGCAGTGACAGCAGTGAGGATGATGACGAAGGCGACGAGGAGGGAGAGGACGGAGCCCTTGATGACGAGGGCCACAGTGGGATTAAAAAGACCACTGAGGAGCAGGTGCAGGTGGGTGAGCGAGGAGCCCCCTCGAGGGCTGTCTGAAGTGACCATTTTCTCTCTCTCTCTGCAGGCCAGCACTCCTTGCCCGAGGACAGAGATGGCGAGCGCCCGGATTGGGGATGAGTATGCGGAGGACAGCTCTGATGAGGAGGTAGGACTGGGGCTGCTTCCCACTGGGCAGGGT